GTTGAACTGATTTACACTCCCACCAACAGTGTAAAAGCGTTCCTATTTCACCACAGCCTTGCCAGCATCTGCTGTTTCTTGACTTTTTAATAATTGCCATTCTGAGTGGTGTGAGATGATATCCCTTTGTAGTTTTGATTTGCATTTCTCTAATGATCCATGATGATGAGCCTTTTTTCATATGTTTGTTGGTGGCATAAATGTCTTCTTTTGATAAGTGTCTGTTCATATCCTTTGCCTGCTTTTTGATGGGGTTGTTTATTTTTTTCTTGTAAATTTAAGTTCCTTGTAAATTCTGGATATTAGACCTCTGTCAGATGGTTAGATTGCAAAAATTTTCTCATTTTGTAGGTTGCCTGTTTGCTCTGATGATAGTTTCTTTTGCTGTGCAGAGCTCTTTAGTTTAATTAGATCCCATTTGTCAATTTTAGCTTTTGTTGCAAGTGCTTTTGGAGATTTCATCATAAAATCTTTGCCTATGTCTATGTCCTGAATGGTATTGCCTAGGTTTTCTTCTAGGGTTTTCATGGTTTGGGGTTTTACATGTAAGTCTTTAACCTGCCTTGAGTTAATTTTTGTATAAGGTGTAAGGAAGGGGTCCAGTTTCAGTTTTCTGCATATGGCTAACCAGTTTTCCCAGCACCATTTATTGAATAGAGAATCCTTTCCCCATTGCCTGCTTTTGTCAGGTTTGTCAAAGATCAGATGGTTGTAGATGTGTGGTCTTATTTCCAAGGTATCTATTCTGTTCCATTGGTTTATATGTCAGTTTTGGTACCAGTACCATGCTGTTTTGGTTACTGTAGCCTTGTAGTATAGTTTGAAGTCAGGTAGCCTCCCACTTTGTTCTTTTTGCTTAGGATTGTCTTGGCTATTTGGGTTCTTTTTTGATTCCATATGAATTTTAAAGTAGTTTGTTCTCATTCTGTGAAGAATGGTAGTTTTCACATCCTTTGTTAGCTGTATTCCTAGGTATTTTATTCTATTTGTAGCAATTGTGAATAGGAGTTCATTCATGATTTAGCTCTCTGCTTGCCTATTTTGGTTCACTCCAGGAACTGTGAATAGGAGTTCATTCATGATTTAGCTCTCTGCTTGCCTATTTTGGTTCACTCCAGGAACCACAGAGAGGAGTTCATTCATGATTTAGCTCTCTGCTTGCCTATTTTGGTTCACTCCAGGAACCACAGAGGACACATTAATAACTATTTAGCTCTCTGCTTGCCTATTTTGGTTCACTCCAGGAACCACAGAGGACACATTAATAACTGGAAGTAAAACTGCTGCCCCAGTCACCTCAACAGGCTCAACAACAGCGACACTAGAGGGACAATCAACTGCAGCTTCTTCAAGGACCTCTAATCAGGACATATCAGCTTCATCTCAGAACCACCAGACTAAGAGCACGGAGACCACCAGCAAAGCTCAAACCGACACCCTCACGCAGATGATGACATCAACTCTTTTTTCTTCCCCAAGTGTACACAATGTGATGGAGACAGCTCCTCCAGATGAAATGACCACATCATTTCCCTCCAGTGTCACCAACACACTCATGATGACATCAAAGACTATAACAATGACAACCTCCACAGACTCCACTCTTGGAAACACAGAAGAGACATCAACAGCAGGAACTGAAAGTTCTACCCCAGTGACCTCAGCAGTCTCAATAACAGCTGGACAGGAAGGACAATCACGAACAACTTCCTGGAGGACCTCTATCCAAGACACATCAGCTTCTTCTCAGAACCACTGGACTCGGAGCACGCAGACCACCAGGGAATCTCAAACCAGCACCCTAACACACAGAACCACTTCAACTCCTTCTTTCTCTCCAAGTGTACACAATGTGACAGGGACTGTTTCTCAGAAGACATCTCCTTCAGGTGAAACAGCTACCTCATCCCTCTGTAGTGTCACAAACACATCCATGATGACATCAGAGAAGATAACAGTGACAACCTCCACAGGCTCCACTCTTGGAAACCCAGGGGAGACATCATCAGTACCTGTTACTGGAAGTCTTATGCCAGTCACCTCAGCAGCCTTAGTAACATTTGATCCAGAAGGACAATCACCAGCAACTTTCTCAAGGACTTCTACTCAGGACACAACAGCTTTTTCTAAGAACCACCAGACTCAGAGCGTGGAGACCACCAGAGTATCTCAAATCAACACCCTCAACACCCTCACACCGGTTACAACATCAACTGTTTTATCCTCACCAAGTGGATTCAACCCAAGTGGAACAGTTTCTCAGGAGACATTCCCTTCTGGTGAAACAACCACCTCATCCCCTTCCAGTGTCAGCAATACATTCCTGGTAACATCAAAGGTGTTCAGAATGCCAACCTCCAGAGACTCTACTCTTGGAAACACAGAGGAGACATCACTATCTGTAAGTGGAACCATTTCTGCAATCACTTCCAAAGTTTCAACCATATGGTGGTCAGACACTCTGTCAACAGCACTCTCCCCCAGTTCTCTACCTCCAAAAATATCCACAGCTTTCCACACCCAGCAGAGTGAAGGTGCAGAGACCACAGGACGGCCTCATGAGAGGAGCTCATTCTCTCCAGGTGTGTCTCAAGAAATATTTACTCTACATGAAACAACAACATGGCCTTCCTCATTCTCCAGCAAAGGCCACACAACTTGGTCACAAACAGAACTGCCCTCAACATCAACAGGTGCTGCCACTAGGCTTGTCACAGGAAATCCATCTACAGGGACAGCTGGCACTATTCCAAGGGTCCCCTCTAAGGTCTCAGCAATAGGGGAACCAGGAGAGCCCACCACATACTCCTCCCACAGCACAACTCTCCCAAAAACAACAGGGGCAGGCGCCCAGACACAATGGACACAAGAAACGGGGACCACTGGAGAGGCTCTTCTCAGCAGCCCAAGCTACAGTGTGACTCAGATGATAAAAACGGCCACATCCCCATCTTCTTCACCTATGCTGGATAGACACACATCCCAACAAATTACAACGGCACCATCAACAAATCATTCAACAATACATTCCACAAGCACCTCTCCTCAGGAATCACCAGCTGTTTCCCAAAGGGGTCACACTCAAGCCCCGCAGACCACACAAGAATCACAAACCACGAGGTCCGTCTCCCCCATGACTGACACCAAGACAGTCACCACCCCAGGTTCTTCCTTCACAGCCAGTGGGCACTCGCCCTCAGAAATTGTTCCTCAGGACGCACCCACCATAAGTGCAGCAACAACCTTTGCCCCAGCTCCCACCGGGGATGGTCACACAACCCAGGCCCCGACCACAGCACTGCAGGCAGCACCCAGCAGCCATGATGCCACCCTGGGGCCCTCAGGAGGCACGTCACTTTCCAAAACAGGTGCCCTTACTCTGGCCAACTCTGTAGTGTCAACACCAGGGGGCCCAGAAGGACAATGGACATCAGCCTCTGCCAGCACCTCACCTGACACAGCAGCAGCCATGACCCATACCCACCAGGCTGAGAGCACAGAGGCCTCTGGACAAACACAGACCAGCGAACCGGCCTCCTCAGGGTCACGAACCACCTCAGCGGGCACAGCTACCCCTTCCTCATCCGGGGCGAGTGGCACAACACCTTCAGGAAGCGAAGGAATATCCACCTCAGGAGAGACGACAAGGTTTTCATCAAACCCCTCCAGGGACAGTCACACAACCCAGTCAACAACCGAATTGCTGTCCGCCTCAGCCAGTCATGGTGCCATCCCAGTAAGCACAGGAATGGCGTCTTCGATCGTCCCCGGCACCTTTCATCCCACCCTCTCTGAGGCCTCCACTGCAGGGAGACCGACAGGACAGTCAAGCCCAACTTCTCCCAGTGCCTCTCCTCAGGAGACAGCCGCCATTTCCCGGATGGCCCAGACTCAGAGGACAAGAACCAGCAGAGGGTCTGACACTATCAGCCTGGCGTCCCAGGCAACCGACACCTTCTCAACAGTCCCACCCACACCTCCATCGATCACATCCACTGGGCTTACATCTCCACAAACCGAGACCCACACTCTGTCACCTTCAGGGTCTGGTAAAACCTTCACCACGGCCCTCATCAGCAACGCCACCCCTCTTCCTGTCACCTACGCTTCCTCGGCATCCACAGGTCACACCACCCCTCTTCATGTCACCGATGCTTCCTCAGTATCCACAGGTCACGCCACCCCTCTTCCTGTCACCAGCCCTTCCTCAGTATCCACAGGTCACACCACCCCTCTTCCTGTCACCGACACTTCCTCAGAATCCACAGGTCACGTCACCCCTCTTCCTGTCACCAGCTTTTCCTCAGCATCCACAGGTGACAGCACCCCTCTTCCTGTCACTGACACTTCCTCAGCATCCACAGGTCACGTCACCCCTCTTCCTGTCACCAGCCTTTCCTCAGCATCCACAGGTGACACCACCCCTCTTCCTGTCACTGACACTTCCTCAGCATCCACAGGTCACGCCACCTCTCTTCCTGTCACCGACACTTCCTCAGTATCCACAGGTCACACCACCCCTCTTCCTGTCACCGACACTTCCTCAGCATCCACAGGTCACGCCACCTCTCTTCCTGTCACCGACACTTCCTCAGTATCCACAGGTCACACCACCCCTCTTCATGTCACTGATGCTTCCTCAGCATCCACAGGTCAGGCCACCCCTCTTCCTGTCACCAGCCTTTCCTCAGTATCCACAGGTGACACCACGCCTCTTCCTGTCACTAGCCCTTCCTCAGCATCCACAGGTCACGCCACCCCTCTTCTTGTCACCGACACTTCCTCAGCATCCACAGGACACGCCACCCCTCTTCCTGTCACCGACGCTTCCTCAGTGTCCACAGATCACGCCACCTCTCTTCCTGTAACCATCCCTTCCGCAGCATCCACAGGTCACACCACCCCTCTTCCTGTCACCGACACTTCCTCAGCATCCACAGGTCAGGCCACCTCTCTTCTTGTCACCGACACTTCCTCAGTATCCACAGGTGACACCACGCCTCTTCCTGTCACTAGCACTTCCTCAGCATCCACAGGTCACGTCACTCCTCTTCATGTCACCAGCCCTTCCTCAGCATCCACAGGTCACGCCACCCCTCTTCCTGTCACCAGCCTTTCCTCAGCATCCACAGGTGACACCATGCCTCTTCCTGTCACTAGCCCTTCCTCAGCATCCACAGGTGACACCACCCCTCTTCCTGTCACCGACGCTTCCTCAGTATCCACAGGTCACACCACCCCTCTTCATGTCACTGATGCTTCCTCAGCATCCACAGGTCAGGCCACCCCTCTTCCTGTCACCAGCCTTTCCTCAGTATCCACAGGTGACACCACGCCTCTTCCTGTCACTAGCCCTTCCTCAGCATCCACAGGTCACGCCACCCCTCTTCTTGTCACCGACACTTCCTCAGCATCCACAGGACACGCCACCCCTCTTCCTGTCACCGACGCTTCCTCAGTGTCCACAGATCACGCCACCTCTCTTCCTGTAACCATCCCTTCCGCAGCATCCACAGGTCACACCACCCCTCTTCCTGTCACCGACACTTCCTCAGCATCCACAGGTCAGGCCACCTCTCTTCTTGTCACCGACACTTCCTCAGTATCCACAGGTGACACCACGCCTCTTCCTGTCACTAGCACTTCCTCAGCATCCACAGGTCACGTCACTCCTCTTCATGTCACCAGCCCTTCCTCAGCATCCACAGGTCACGCCACCCCTCTTCCTGTCACCAGCCTTTCCTCAGCATCCACAGGTGACACCATGCCTCTTCCTGTCACTAGCCCTTCCTCAGCATCCACAGGTGACACCACCCCTCTTCCTGTCACCGACGCTTCCTCAGTATCCACAGGTCACACCACCCCTCTTCCTGTCACCAGCCCTTCCTCAGCATCTACAGGTCACACCACCCCTCTTCCTGTCACCGACACTTCCTCAGCATCCAAAGGTGACACCACCCCTCTTCCTGTCACCAGCCCTTCCTCAGCATCTACAGGTCACACCACCCCTCTTCCTGTCACCGACACTTCCTCAGCATCCACAGGTGACACCACCCCTCTTCCTGTCACCAATGCTTCCTCATTATCCACAGGTCACGCCACCCCTCTTCATGTCACCAGCCCTTCCTCAGCATCCACAGGTCACGCCACCCCTCTTCCTGTCACCAGCACTTCCTCAGCATCCACCGGTCACGCCACCCCTCTTCCTGTCACCGGCCTTTCCTCAGCTACCACAGATGACACCACCCGTCTTCCTGTCACCGACGTTTCCTCGGCATCCACAGGTCAGGCCACCCCTCTTCCTGTCACCAGCCTTTCCTCAGTATCCACAGGTGACACCACGCCTCTTCCTGTCACTAGCCCTTCCTCAGCATCCACAGGTCACGCCAGCCCTCTTCTTGTCACTGACGCTTCCTCAGCATCCACAGGTCAGGCCACCCCTCTTCCTGTCACCGACACTTCCTCAGTATCCACAGCTCACGCCACCCCACTTCCTGTCACCGGCCTTTCTTCAGCTTCCACAGATGACACCACCCGTCTTCCTGTCACCGACGTTTCCTCGGCATCCACAGGTCAGGCCATCCCTCTTCCTGTCACCAGCCCTTCCTCAGCATCCACAGGTGACACCACCCCTCTTCCTGTCACCGACGCTTCCTCAGCATCCACAGGTGACACCACCTCTCTTCCTGTCACCATCCCTTCCTCAGCATCTTCAGGTCACACCACCTCTCTTCCTGTCACCGACGCTTCCTCAGTGTCCACAGGTCACGCCACCTCTCTTCTTGTCACCGACGCTTCCTCAGTATCCACAGGTGACACCACCCCTCTTCCTGTCACCGACACTAACTCAGCATCCACAGGTGACACCACCCCTCTTCATGTCACCGACGCTTCCTCAGTATCCACAGGTCACGCCACCTCTCTTCCTGTCACCAGCCTTTCCTCAGCATCCACAGGTGACACCACGCCTCTTCCTGTCACTAGCCCTTCCTCAGCATCCTCAGGTCACACCACCCCTCTTCCTGTCACCGACGCTTCCTCAGTACCCACAGGTCACGCCACCTCTCTTCCTGTCACCGACGCTTCCTCAGTGTCCACAGGTCACGCCACCCCTCTTCCTGTCACCGACGCTTCCTCAGTGTCCACAGGTCATGCCACCCCTCTTCCGGTCACCGACACTTCCTCAGTATCTACAGGACAGGCCACCCCTCTTCCTGTCACCAGCCTTTCCTCAGCATCCACAGGTGACACCACCCCTCTTCCTGTCACCGACACTTCCTCAGCATCCACAGGTCACGCCCCCCATCTTCCTGTCACCGGCCTTTCCTCAGCTTCCACAGGTGACACCACCCGTCTTCCTGTCACCAACGTTTCCTCGGCATCCACAGGTCATGCCACCCCTCTTCCTGTCACCAGCACTTCCTCAGCATCCACAGGTGACACCACCCCTCTTCCTGGCACCGACACTTCCTCAGTATCCACAGGTCACACCACCCCTCTTCTTGTCACCGACGCTTCGTCAGTATCCACAGGTGACACCACCCGTCTTCCTGTCACCAGCCCTTCCTCAGCATCTACAGGTCACACCACCCCTCTTCATGTCACCGATGCTTCCTCAGTATCCACAGGTCACACCACCCCTCTTCCTGTCACCGACACTTCCTCAGCATCCACAGGTCAGGCCACCTCTCTTCTTGTCACCGACACTTCCTCAGTATCCACAGGTGACACCACGCCTCTTCCTGTCACTAGCACTTCCTCAGCATCCACAGGTCACGTCACTCCTCTTCATGTCACCAGCCCTTCCTCAGCATCCACAGGTCACGCCACCCCTCTTCCTGTCACCAGCCTTTCCTCAGCATCCACAGGTGACACCACCCCTCTTCCTGTCACCGACACTTCCTCAGTATCCACAGGTCACACCACCCCTCTTCCTGTCACCAGCCCTTCCTCAGCATCTACAGGTCACACCACCCCTCTTCCTGTCACCGACACTTCCTCAGCATCCAAAGGTGACACCACCCCTCTTCCTGTCACCAGCCCTTCCTCAGCATCTACAGGTCACACCACCCCTCTTCCTGTCACCGACACTTCCTCAGCATCCACAGGTGACACCACCCCTCTTCCTGTCACCAATGCTTCCTCATTATCCACAGGTCACGCCACCCCTCTTCATGTCACCAGCCCTTCCTCAGCATCCACAGGTCACGCCACCCCTCTTCCTGTCACCAGCACTTCCTCAGCATCCACCGGTCACGCCACCCCTCTTCCTGTCACCAGCACTTCCTCAGCATCCACCGGTCACGCCACCCCTCTTCCTGTCACCGACAATTCCTCAGTATCCACAGGTCATGCCACCCCTCTTCCTGTCACCGGCCTTTCCTCAGCTACCACAGATGACACCACCCGTCTTCCTGTCACCGACGTGTCCTCGGCATCCACAGGTCAGGCCACCCCTCTTCCTGTCACCAGCCTTTCCTCAGTATCCACAGGTGACACCACGCCTCTTCCTGTCACTAGCCCTTCCTCAGCATCCACAGGTCACGCCAGCCCTCTTCTTGTCACTGACGCTTCCTCAGCATCCACAGGTCAGGCCACCCCTCTTCCTGTCACCGACACTTCCTCAGTATCCACAGCTCACGCCACCCCACTTCCTGTCACCGGCCTTTCCTCAGCTTCCACAGATGACACCACCCGTCTTCCTGTCACCGACGTTTCCTCGGCATCCACAGGTCAGGCCATCCCTCTTCCTGTCACCAGCCCTTCCTCAGCATCCACAGGTGACACCACCCCTCTTCCTGTCACCGACGCTTCCTCAGCATCCACAGGTGACACCACCTCTCTTCCTGTCACCATCCCTTCCTCAGCATCTTCAGGTCACACCACCTCTCTTCCTGTCACCGACGCTTCCTCAGTGTCCACAGGTCACGCCACCTCTCTTCTTGTCACCGACGCTTCCTCAGTATCCACAGGTGACACCACCCCTCTTCCTGTCACCGACACTAACTCAGCATCCACAGGTGACACCACCCCTCTTCATGTCACCGACGCTTCCTCAGTATCCACAGGTCACGCCACCTCTCTTCCTGTCACCAGCCTTTCCTCAGCATCCACAGGTGACACCACGCCTCTTCCTGTCACTAGCCCTTCCTCAGCATCCTCAGGTCACACCACCTCTCTTCCTGTCACCGACGCTTCCTCAGTGTCCACAGGTCACGCCACCTCTCTTCCTGTCACCATCCCTTCCTCAGCATCCTCAGGTCACACCACCCCTCTTCCTGTCACCGACGCTTCCTCAGTACCCACAGGTCACGCCACCTCTCTTCCTGTCACCGACGCTTCCTCAGTGTCCACAGGTCACGCCACCCCTCTTCCTGTCACCGACGCTTCCTCAGTGTCCACAGGTCATGCCACCCCTCTTCCGGTCACCGACACTTCCTCAGTATCTACAGGACAGGCCACCCCTCTTCCTGTCACCAGCCTTTCCTCAGCATCATCCACTGGTGACACCCACAGGTGACACCACGCCTCTTCCTGTCACTAGCCCTTCCTCAGCATCCACAGGTCACGCCACCCATCTTCTTGTCACCGACGCTTCCTCAGTATCCACAGGTCACGCCACCTCTCTTCTTGTCACCGACGCTTCCTCAGTATCCACAGGTCACGCCACCGCTCTTCATGTCACCGATGCTTCCTCACACCGATGCTTCCTCATTATCCACAGGGGACACCACCCCTCTTCCTGTCACCAGCCCTTCCTCAGCATCCACAGGTGACACCACCCCTCTTCCTGTCACCGACACTTCCTCAGTATCCACAGGTCACGCCACCTCTCTTCCTGTCACTGACACTTCCTCAGCATCCACAGGTCACGCCACCTCTCTTCCTGTCACCGACACTTCCTCAGCATCCACAGGTCAGGCCACCCCTCTTCCTGTCACCAGCCCTTCCTCAGCATCCACAGGTCACGCCATCCCTCTTCTTGTCACCGACACTTCCTCAGCATCCACAGGACAGGCCACCCCTCTTCCTGTCACCAGCCTTTCCTCAGCATCCACAGGTGACACCACCCCTCTTCCTGTCACCGATGCTTCCTCAGTGTCCACAGGTCACGCCACCTCTCTTCCTGTCACCAGCCTTTCCTCAGTATCCACAGGTGACACCACCCCTCTTCCTGTCACTAGCCCTTCCTCAGCATCCACAGGTCACGCCACCCCTCTTCATGTCACCAGCCCTTCCTCAGCATCCACAGGTCACGCCACCCCTCTTCCTGTCACCAGCCTTTCCTCAGCATCCACAGGTGACACCACGCCTCTTCCTGTCACTAGCCCTTCCTCAGCATCCACAGGTCACGCCACCCCTCTTCATGTCACCGACGCTTCCTCAGTATCCACAGGTGACACCACCCCTCTTCCTGTCACCAGCCCTTCCTCAGCATCCTCAGGTCACACCACCCCTCTTCCTGTCACCGACGCTTCCTCAGCATCCACAGGTGACACCACCCCTCTTCCTGTCACCGACACTTCCTCAGCATCCACAGGTCACGCCACCCATCTTCCTGTCACCGGCCTTTCCTCAGCTTCCACAGGTGACACCACCCGTCTTCCTGTCACCGACGTTTCCTCGGCATCCACAGGTCATGCCACCCCTCTTCCTGTCACCAGCACTTCCTCAGCATCCACAGGTGACACCACCCCTCTTCCTGGCACCGACACTTCCTCAGTATCCACAGGTCACACCACCCCTCTTCTTGTCACCGACGCTTCGTCAGTATCCACAGGTGACACCACCCGTCTTCCTGTCACCAGCCCTTCCTCAGCATCTACAGGTCACACCACCCCTCTACCTGTCACCGACACTCCCTCAGCATCCACAGGTGACACCACCCCTCTTCCTGTCACCAATGCTTCCTCATTATCCACACGTCACGCCACCTCTCTTCATGTCACCAGCCCTTCCTCAGCATCCACCGGTCACGCCACCCCTCTTCCTGTTACCGACACTTCCGCAGCATCCACAGGTCACGCCACCCCTCTTCCTGTCACCAGCACTTCCTCAGCATCCACAGGTGACACCACCCCTCTTCCTGTCACCGACACTTCCTCAGCATCCACAGGTCATGCCACCCCTCTTCCTGTCACCAACACTTCCTCAGTATCCACAGGTCACGCCACCCCTCTTCATGTCACCAGCCCTTCCTCAGCATCCACAGGTCACACCACCCCTCTTCCTGTCACCGACGCTTCGTCAGTGTCCACAGGTCACGCCACCTCTCTTCCTGTCACCGACGCTTCCTCAGTGTCCACAGGTCACGCCACCCCTCTTCCTGTCACCGACGCTTCCTCAGTGTCCACAGGTCACGCTACCCCTCTTCCTCTCACCAGCCTTTCCTCAGTATCCACAGGTGACACCACGCCTCTTCCTGTCACCGACACTTCCTCAGCATCCACAGGTCAGGCCACCCCTCTTCCTGTCACCAGCCTTTCCTCAGTATCCACAGGTGACACCACCCCTCTTCCTGTCACCGACACTTCCTCAGCATCCACAGGTCACGCCACCTCTCTTCCTGTCACCGACACTTCCTCAGCATCCACAGGTCACGCCACCCCTCTTCATGTCACCAGCCCTTCCTCAGCATCCACCGGTCACGCCACCCCGCTTCCTGTCACCGACACTTCCTCAGCATCCACAGGTCACGCCACCCCTCTTCCTGTCACCAGCCTTTCCTCAGTATCCACAGGTGACACCACGCCTCTTCCTGTCACTAGCCCTTCCTCAGCATCCACAGGTCACGCCACTCCTCTTCTTGTCACCGACGCTTCCTCAGCATCCACAGGTCAGGCCACCCCTCTTCCTGTCACCAGCCTTTCCTCAGTATCCACAGGTGACACCACGCCTCTTCCTGTCACTAGCCCTTCCTCAGCATCCACCGGTCATGCCACCTCTCTTCCTGTCACCGACACTTCCTCAGCATCCACAGGTGACACCACCTCTCTTCCTGTCACCGACACTTCCTCAGCATACACAGGTGACACCACCTCTCTTCCTGTCACCGACACTTCCTCATCATCCACAGGTGACACCACCCCTCTTCTTGTCACCGAGACTTCCTCAGCATCCACAGGTGACACCACCCCTGTGCCTGTCACCGACACTTCCTCAGTATCCACAGGTCACGCCACCCCTCTTCCTGTCACCGGCCTTTCCTCAGCTTCCACAGGTGACACCACCCGTCTTCCTGTCACCGACATTTCCTCGGCATCCACAGGTCAGGCCACCCCTCTTCCTGTCACCAACACTTCCTCAGTATCCACAGGTGACACCATGCCTCTTCCTGTCACTAGCCCTTCCTCAGCATCCACAGGTCACGCCACCCCTCTTCCTGTCACCAGCACTTCCTCAGCATCCACCGGTCACGCCACCCCTGTTCCTGTCACCAGCACTTCCTCAGCATCCACAGGTCACACCACCCCTCTTCCTGTCACCAGCCCTTCCTCAGCATCTACAGGTCACACCACCCCTCTTCCTGTCACCGACACTTCCTCAGCATCCACAGGTGACACCACCCCTCTTCCTGTCACCAATGCTTCCTCATTATCCACAGGACACACCACCCCTCTTCATGTCACCATCCCTTCCTCAGCATCCACAGGTGACACCAGCACTCTTCCTGTCACCGGCGCTTCCTCAGCATCCACCGGTCACGCCACCCCTCTTCCTGTCACCGACACTTCCTCAGTATCCACAGGTCACGCCACCCCTCTTCCTGTCACCAGCTTTTCCTCAGTATCCACAGGTGACACCACCCCTCTTCCTGTCACCGACGCTTCCTCGGCATCCACCGGTCACGCCACCCCTCTTCCTGTCACCGACACTTCCTCAGCATCCACAGGTGACACCACCCCTCTTCCTGTCACCGACGCTTCCTCGGCATCCACAGGTCAGGCCACCCCTCTTCCTGTCACCAGCCTTTCCTCAGTATCAACAGGTGACACCACGCCTCTTCCTGTCACCATCCCTTCCTCAGCATCCTCAGGTCACACCACCTCTCTTCCTGTCAGCGACACTTCCTCAGCATCCACAGGTCAGGCCACCCCTCTTCCTGTCACCAGCCTTTCCTCAGTATCCACAGGTGACACCACCCCTCTTCTTGTCACCGACGCTTCCTCAGTATCCACAGGTCACGCCACCCCTCTTCCTGTCACCGACACTTCCTCAGCATCCACAGGTGACACCACCCGTCTTCCTGTCACGGACACTTCCTCAGCATCCACAGGTCAGGCCACCCCTCTTCCTGTCACCAGCCTTTCCTCAGTATCCACAGGTGACACCACCCCTCTTCTTGTCACCAACACTTCCTCAGTATCCACAGGTCACGCCACCTCTCTTCCTGTCACCATCCCTTCCTCATCATCCTCAGGTCACACCACCCCTCTTCCTGTCACCAGCACTTCCTCAGTATCTACAGGTCACGTCACCCCTCTTCATGTCACCAGCCCTTCCTCATCATCCACAGGTCAGGCCACCCCTCTTCCTGTCACCAGCACTTCCTCATCATCCACAGGTCAGGCCACCCCTCTTCCTGTCACCAGCACTTCCTCAGCATCCACAGGTCACGCCACCCCTCTTCCTGTCACCGACGCTTCCTCAGTGTCCACAGGTCACGCCACGCCTCTTCCTGTCACCGACACTTCCTCAGCATCCACAGGTGACACCACCCCTCTTCCTGTCACCGACACTTCCTCAGCATCCACAGGTCAGGCCACCCCTCTTCCTGTCACCAGCCTTTCCTCAGTATCCACAGGTCACGCCACCCCTCTTGCTGTCAGCAGTGCTACCTCAGCTTCCACAGTATCCTCGGACTCCCCTCTGAAGATGGAAACATCAGGTAGCTGCCAACTGCCTCGCCTTTATGTCTCCAAACACCCCGCCTTGTCTTTTCACGTGTCCAGGAATGACAACACCGTCACTGAAGACAGACGGTGGGAGACGCACAGCCACATCACCACCCCCCACAACCTCCCAGACCATCATTTCCACCATTCCCAGCACTGCCATGCACACCCGCTCCACAGCTGCCCCCATCCCCATCCTGCCTGAGAGAGGTGAGGCCATACAGGTGAGGCCTGTGCCTTTTTGGACTTCCTGCTCTTCTCTGTCCTGGCCCAGGAGTTTCCCTCTTCCCCTATGGGGCAGACGCCGGGGACCTGGAGTTCGTCAGGAGGACCGTGGACTTCACCTCCCCACTCTTCAAGCCGGCGACTGGCTTCCCCCTTGGCTCCTCTCTCCGTGATTCCCTCTACGTGAGTCCGGGCTGCGGCCCGTGCAGCCTGAACTGAATGCTGACCACAAAACCCATGTGCTCAGTTCACAGACAATGGCCAGATCATCTTCCCAGAGTCAGACTACCAGATTTTCTCCTACCCCAACCCACTCCCAACAGGCTTCACAGGCCGGGACCCTGTGGCCCTGGTGGCTCCGTTCTGGGACGATGCTGACTTCTCCACTGGTCGGGGGACCACATTTTATCAGGTGAGCCTTTCAAAGCCTGGCAGTCAGGATCCTTGGCTTGTTTTCATCTGCCCTCCTTTCCTAGGAATACGAGACGTTCTATGGTGAACACAGCCTGCTAGTCCAGCAGGCCGAGTCTTGGATTAGAAAGATCACAAACAACGGGGGCTACAAGGCCAGGTGGGCCCTAAAGGTCACGTGGGTCAATGCCCACGCCTATCCTGCCCAGTGGACCCTCGGGGTGAGTAGACCCCTGGGCAGCTCCCAGGAGCTGCATCCCTGTGTTTTCTTCCACCCACCCCCAGAGCAACACCTACCAAGCCATCCTCTCCACGGACGGGAGCAGGTCCTATGCCCTGTTTCTCTACCAGAGCGGTGGGATGCAGTGGGACGTGGCCCAGCGCTCAGGCAAGCCGGTGCTCATGGGCTTCTCTAGGTAGGATGGGAGGGGCTGTCAGCACTGAGCAGGCAGAGGCCTGAGAGTCTCTCCTTTCCTGCAGTGGAGATGGCTATTTCGAAAACAGCCCACTGATGTCCCAGCCAGTGTGGGAGAGGTATCGCCCTGATAGATTCCTGAATTCCAACTCAGGTAAAAGTGCCACCTTATCACACCTGAGCTGGATAAGCCCTTTCCCCCCCATCCCCGACCTCAGGCCTCCAAGGGCTGCAGTTCTACAGGCTACACCGGGAAGAAAGGCCCAACTACCGTCTCGAGTGCCTGCAGTGGCTGAAGAGCCAGCCTCGGTGGCCCAGCTGGGGCTGGAACCAGGTCTCCTGCCCTTGTTCCTGGCAGCAGGGACGACGGGACTTACGATTCCAACCCGTCAGCATAGGTGACACCTCCTTCCCGCCCCCCACAAGCCCACCTGGGCCTGAGTGGGACTGGACTTGTTTCAGGTCGCTGGGGCCTCGGCAGTAGGCAGCTGTGCAGCTTCACCTCTTGGCGAGGAGGCGTGTGCTGCAGCTACGGGCCCTGGGGAGAGTTTCGTGAAGGCTGGCACGTGCAGCGTCCTTGGCAGTTGGGTGCGTGAGTCCGTGATCTCAACCCCACCTTCCAACCTCCCCGACTCACTGCTGTTCTCCGCAGCCCAGGAACTGGAGCCACAGAGCTGGTGCTGCCGCTGGAATGACAAGCCCTACCTCTGTGCCCTGTACCAGCAGAGGCGGCCCCACGTGGGCTGTGCTACATACAGGCCCCCACAGCCCGGTGAGCGACAGGGCCCAGGCCCAGGAAGAGCCATGCTGAGGCAGCATCTCTTTTTTCCTTCCAGCCTGGATGTTCGGGGACCCCCACATCACCACCTTGGATGGTGTCAGTTACACCTTCAATGGGCTGGGGGACTTCCTGCTGGTCGGGGCCCAAGACGGGAACTCCTCCTTCCTGCTTCAGGGCCGCACCGCCCAGACTGGCTCAGCCCAGGCCACCAACTTCATCGCCTTTGCGGCTCAGTACCGCTCCAGCAGCCTGGGCCCCGTCACGGTGAGTGAGGGGTGCCGGGGACCTCCCTGCATTCGGGCTCAGGCCCCCTCCCATCTCCTTCCAGGTCCAATGGCTCCTTGAGCCTCACGACGCAATCCGTGTCCTGCTGGATAACCAGACTGTGACATTTCAGCCTGACCATGAAGACGGCGGAGGTAGGTTGGGGAGCGCCGGCCGCCCCCTCCCCGGCTTCCTCTCCGCTGCCTCCCGATGCTCCAGGCCAGGAGACGTTCAACGCCACCGGAGTCCTCCTGAGCCGCAACGGCTCTGAGGTCTCCGCCAGCTTCGACGGCTGGGCCACCGTCTCGGTGATCGCGCTCTCCAACATCCTCCACTCCTCCGCCAGCCTCCCGCCCGAGTACCAGAACCGCACGGAGGGGCTCCTGGGTGAGGGCGGCTCGGACCTGCCTCTGAGGCTCCAGGGTGGCCAACCTCCCACTCTGTCCCTCAGGGGTCTGGAATAACAATCCAGAGGACGACTTCAGGATGCCCAATGGCTCCACCATTCCCCCAGGGAGCCCTGAGGAGATGCTTTTCCACTTTGGAATGACCTGTGAGTCTGGGCAGGGTCCTGGGGCAGAGGGGTGCCTGGTACCACCGCGCTCTGTGTGTTACAGGGCAGATCAACGGGACAGGCCTCCTTGGCAAGAGGAATGACCAGCTGCCTTCCAACTTCACCCCTGTTTTCTACTCACAACTGCAAAAAAACAGCTCCTGGGCTGAACATTTGATCTCCAACTGTGACGGAGATAGCTCATGCATCTATGACACCCTGGCCCTGCGCAACGCAAGCATCGGACTTCACACGAGGGAAGTCAGTAAAAACTACGAGCAGGCGAACGCCACCCTCAGTAAGTGGCCCGAGGCCCGGGGAGGCCTTTTCCTCGGAACCCCCATTCCCTCTTTGTGTTTCAGATCAGTACCCGCCCTCCATCAATGGTGGTCGTGTGATTGAAGCCTACAAGGGGCAGACCACGCTGATTCAGTACACCAGCAATGCTGAGGATGCCAACTTCACGCTCAGAGACAGCTGCACCGACTTGGAGCTCTTTGGTAGGACTATTTGGCTGGCTGGGGAGAGTGGGAGCTCTCAACATTCTCATCTTCCCCGGGGCAGAGAATGGGACGTTGCTGTGGACACCCAAGTCGCTGGAGCCATTCACTCTGGAGATTCTAGCAAGAAGTGCCAAGATTGGCTTGGCATCTGCACTCCAGCCCAGGACTGTGGTCTGCCATTGCAATGCAGAGAGCCAGTGTTTGTACAATCAGACCAGCAGGGTGGGCAACTCCTCCCTGGAGGTGAGTGTTGGGAGGTGGGGGAGGAGTTTCTGCTGGCCGCCCGTGATCGGCAACCCTCCTCCAGGTGGCTGGCTGCAAGTGTGACGGGGGCACCTTCGGCCGCTACTGCGAGGGCTCCGAGGATGCCTGTGAGGAGCCGTGCTTCCCGAGTGTCCACTGCGTTCCTGGGAAGGGCTGCGAGGCCTGCCCTCCAAACCTGACTGGGGATGGGCGGCACTGTGCGGGTGAGCCGGGAACAGGGCCTGGAGCAGGCGCTCGCTGCTGCTGACCTCCCTACTCACTCTGCAGCTCTGGGGAGCTCTTTCCTGTGTCAGAACCAGTCCTGCCCTGTGAATTACTGCTACAATCAAGGCCACTGCTACATCTCCCAGACTCTGGGCTGTCAGCCCATGTGCACCTGCCCCCCAGCCTTCACTGACAGCCGCTGCTTCCTGGCTGGGAACAACTTCAGTCCAACTGTCAACCTAGGTACCGCCAGAGACCCCGCCCTCTCACCCCCGGGTGATGATACATTTGCTTCTCCCATCTCCAGAACTTCCCTTAAGAGTCATCCAGCTCTTGCTCAGTGAAGAGGAAAATGCCTCCATGGCAGAGGTCAACGCCTCGGTCAGTACTGCAGGCCGCGCTCTGGGTGGGAGCCCCCACCCCCATCTGCCATCCTCTAACCTAGGTGGCATACAGACTGGGGACCCTGGACATGCGGGCCTTTCTCCGCAACAGCCAAGTGGAACGAATGTAAGTGGGACTGTGTCCCCCTAAGCCCCCAGCCAGCCCCCCTCACCGTTGCCCTCCCACACAGCGATTCTGCAGCACCGGCCTCGGGAAGCCCCATCCAACACTGGATGGTCATCTCGGAGTTCCAGTACCGCCCTCGGGGCCCGGTCATTGACTTCCTGAACAACCAGCTGCTGGCCGCGGTGGTGGAGGCGTTCTTATACCACGTTCCACGGAGGAGTGAGGAGCCCAGGAACGACGTGGTCTTCCAGCCCATCTCCGGGGAAGACGTGCGCGATGTGACAGCCCGTGAGTCCGTCCATTCCGGGGACACTATGGGGCTTTCTGTGTTAATCTGTGTCCTTCCCGACAGTGAACGTGAGCACGCTGAAGGCTTACTTCAGATGCGATGGCTACAAGGGCTACGACCTGGTCTACAGCCCCCAGAGCGGCTTCACCTGCGTGTCCCCGTGCAGTAGGGGCTACTGTGACCATGGAGGCCAGTGCCAGCACCTGCCCAGTGGGCCCCGCTGCAGGTGCATAGGGCTGTGGCCAGGAGGTGGAGGACCTGACCGCCTGTCTGTCTCTCTTGGTCACCAGCTGTGTGTCCTTCTCCATCTACACGGCCTGGGGCGAGCACTGTGAGCACCTGAGCATGAAACTCGACGCGTTCTTCGGCATCTTCTTTGGGGCCCTGGGCGGCCTCTTGCTGCTGGGGGTCGGGACGTTCGTGGTCCTGCGCTTCTGGGGTTGCTCCGGGGCCAGGTTCTCCTATTTCCTGAACTCAGCTGAGGCCTTGCCTTGAAGGGGCAGCTGTGGCCTAGGCTACCTCAAGACTCACCTCATCCTTACCGCACATTTAAGGCGCCATTGCTTTTGGGAGACTGGAAAAGGGAAGGTGACTGAAGGCTGTCAGGATTCTTCAAGGAGAATGAATACTGGGAATCAAGACAAGACTATACCTTATCCATAGGCGCAGGTGCACAGGGGGAGGCCATAAAGATCAAACATGCATGGATGGGTCCTCACGCAGACACACCCACAGAAGGACACTAGCCTGTGCACGCGCGCGTGCACACACACACACACACAAGAGTTCATAATGTGGTGATGGCCCTAAGTTAAGCAAAATGCTTCTGCACACAAAACTCTCTGGTTTACTTCAAATTAACTCTATTTAAATAAAGTCTCTCTGACTTTTTGTGTCTTCAAAACCAGGAATTCCATTCCTGATTTTCTT